GTCACTGGAAAGTTTCAGCAGTCCTCTCAGGAAGTTGGCAGCCTCTGGGTTGCTGTGAGGAAGTGGCTTTACCAGAGCAAGGGTTGTCTTTCTGGGCTGTTAACCTGCCTGAGCCCTGGACCAGGGGGACATCTGAGAAGCATGATGTTGAGTGCCAGACAGCTAGGTCTCCAAAGTTGGGCTCGTTGCTGGAGTCTGCCCCCTCAACCGCTGAATTCTTGCTGGGAGTAGTAGCAGTTTGGGAATGCCATCTGCAGCATGGAGCTGGGGTTGAGCTTGGACCACCCCAAGACCTGGGGTGGATCTTAAGGGTCAGCTTGAGCCTAGGCTCTCGAGTCCTGACATCATCCTCTACCGCCACGCTTTCCAGCTGTCAGCCTTGGTCTCCATCTGGTTCCTTGAGGGTGTGGCCTCTGCGTCCTGCTATCACCCTTCCTTGTCTAAACCTTCCCACCTGAGTGGAGAGGAACTTGGGGGAAAATCTCTAAGCATGGGCTCTTCCTGCTGTCCTATGCTTCCTATCCCCTAGGGTTAGTGGTGCGTGTTGGGTGGTGGAGCGAGGGATCCCTTGGAGCAAGGTTCTTAGAGAACTTTGGGTCTGAAAGCAGCTCAAACCTTCCAAAGCCCCAAGCTTCCCTGTGCTATTAGAGCACCTCCTCCTGGAGAGAGCGGCTCTCGTGGCTGGGGAGTTGGATGCACCAAACCTGTGTGCGGCTGGAGAGGGAGGCTTCTGCCAGACCCTCTCCCGGGCCTGTCCTGCCACCCAGGCCCCTCCCCAGTCTCACACTGAGCTCCAGATCAGGGAAGGGCCGAAAAGGACGATCAGGGCAGCCGCAGAAGGGGCGCCCTGCGTGGGACGGGTCCGTTGCGCGCCTGGTAACCGAGGGGGAAGGGAAGGGGCCTCTGGCGTGCGGGGCGGTGTCGCGCAGGTCCCACCCCGCCTGCCCGCGCCGCCCATTGGTCCCGAGCGCGATGACTTGGCGGGCGGAGCAGGAAGGAAACCGCTCCCGAGCACGGCGGCGGCGTCGTCTCCCGGCAGTGCAGCTGCCGCTACCGCCGCCCTCTGCCCGCCGGCCCGTCTGTCTACCCCCAGCATGAGCGGCCTGCGCGTCTACAGCACGTCGGTCACCGGCTCCCGCGAAGTAAGTGCGCGCCCGGACTGGCGCTGGGGGAATCCACTAACCCCTACCCACCCTCTGTCCCCAGATCAAGTCCCAGCAGAGCGAGGTGACCCGAATCCTGGATGGGAAGCGCATCCAATACCAGCTAGTGGACATCTCCCAGGACAACGCCCTGAGGGATGAGATGCGAGCCTTGGCAGGCAACCCCAAGGCCACCCCACCCCAGATTGTCAACGGGGACCAGTACTGTGGGGTATGGGCTGGGGGACGGGGGGGTGGGGGGAGCAGGTGACCACCCCTCGCCTCCCCTTCTCCAGGACTATGAGCTCTTCGTGGAGGCTGTGGAACAAAACACGCTGCAGGAGTTCCTGAAGCTGGCTTGAGTCAAGCCTGTCCAGAGTTCCCCTGCTGGACTCCATCACCACACTCCCCCCAGCCTTCACCTGGCCATGAAGGACCTTTTGACCAACTCCCTGTCATTCCTAACCTAACCTTAGAGTCCCTCCCCCAATGCAGGCCACTTCTCCTCCCTCCTCTCTAAATGTAGTCCCCTCTCCTCCATCTAAAGGCAACATTCCTTACCCATTAGTCTCAGAAATTGTCTTAAGCAACAGCCCCAAATGCTGGCTGCCCCCAGCCAAGCATTGGGGCCGCCATCCTGCCTGGCACTGGCTGATGGGCACCTCTGTTGGTTCCATCAGCCAGAGCTCTGCCAAAGGCCCCGCAGTCCCTCTCCCAGGAGGACCCTAGAGGCAATTAAATGATGTCCTGTTCCATTGGCACTGTGTCTGGTTGGTTGTGGCCTGGGCCTCCT